AGCTAAAGTTATTCAAATACATTCAGATTACACAGATCCCTTATGAATTACTAGTATCATAGTAGGAAGAAAAAGATACAAGAAGAAAAATACATCCTAGAACTCATTATCAAAATTATTGGTGTATAGTCTGTTCTAGCATAGATTAGCTTTCTCAACCTGCTATATAAAATTACCAGCAAGAAAAAAAGGTGCAAGAATAAGATTTATGGCTGAAGTGGCTTGGTGTCTTGATTCTCTATTCTAGCATTCTCAGAAGGATCCCATCCGTTAGACACGCAGAAACTGCAGGGACATTTGAATGGTCTTGATTCCTTCTTAACTCCCTTAGGCTCCTCGTTTGTTGGTCTTCTTTCATGCATACGAACTCTGCCGAGTAACATGTATCTCGATCTTGCCATCTTTTCTCTCTGCACAGACAGCAATGTTCTTACTCCTCTCCTGCTGTAAAGCCACTCATCTTCGATTTCCCTGAGGACTTCTGCTCCTACAGACTCTCGACGGAGTAAAGCTTCCGATAGAGGGGAAACAGATTCGCTACTAGTGTTGATAGTCAAGTTACTAAGGTTCTTTATCAACGTCTCGGAGCAGATTTGAGAGGCCCCTGAATCGTCCCGGGAATTTTCTTCGGTGAGCATTTGTGGAGACTCTGGGATGTAGGTTGGATTAAACTTCTGTGATGGGTCCATCGGCGTCTTGACACAACACTAAGCTTCTCCTGGATCTTTGAAACGTAGCAGAAACTGATGACGGAGCCTCAAATTGCTACAAGGTAGCCCGGAAAGAGCAAGAGTGAGTGTACTTCGGATGAAGGGAATGTGGACCCTCAGGACTAAAGCAGTGGGAGAGGCCTGGGAGGTGGGGCCTGGGGAGGGCGAGGTCTGCTCTGAAGTCACCAAGCTCCTGATCTTAGAAGAGATGGTGGGCGCAGGCTCTGGAGGCTCAAGCGGAGGAGGGGAAGGAGGCGAGTCCGGAAACCCTCGGCCAATCAGAGAGGGCTGGGGCGGCGCCTGCTAGAAGGCTTAGCACTGCAGGGCTCTGGGCGGGAAGGCTAACCTGGTGCGGAGCCAGCCTGGGTCTCAGCCCCGCGTACGGCCTTTCACGAGTCTTCAAGCCTTCAGGTGAGTACCTGCGGCCTCGCAGGAGCCAGAGGTTCAAAAAAAGAAAAAAGTTTTTTCTTTTCAGGCTTTCTTCTAGTCAAGATGAGTGATAAACCAGACTTGTCGGAAGTGGAGAAGTTTGACAGGTCAAAACTGAAGAAAACTAATACTGAAGAAAAAAATACTCTTCCCTCAAAGGAAAGTAAGTCATGTGGGGTTCTACTGGAAACAAACACTTTTGTAATTTTTGGTTTCTTTTTCCCCAGCTATCCAGCAGGAGAAAGAGTGTGTTCAAACATCATAAAATGGGGATCTCCTCCAAAGAGCAGATTTCAGCATTGCCTGACAGTCTTGGTTTTAGGCTTGTTTTTTTGTAAACCTGTGTGTTTGTAGAGATTTCAGACATCTTCTGATTTCTTCTCACCTATATTCCCTGGTTAAGAGGTCAGGGGTAGTGAATGTTTCCTTAAGTTCCTTTTTAAACTTCCCATTGGTATGTAAATTCCAAATGGCAGATGCTGTCAATAACCTTGCCATGGATGACCTTTGTGTAGGTAGTCCTTGCACCTCATGCAGGATAAGCCAATTTTAACTTTCTACAATGGGTGCCTCAATAGTTTCATAATCTTCATGAAGTTGCATCCTTTGGCAGCTTCTTACAGTTTATTTTCACTTCCAATGTAGCAATAAAATAATAAATATAATCGTTGTTGTCTGACTCTGTGGTTCATTCTGG